CACATCTTCTTTATTAATGCATTGACAATCAGTGAAGACAATGAAAACCCACCACTTTTGTCCGTGAACTGAGAAAGAAAATGGCAATGTCATATGGCATTAATGATGCATGAGATCTATGGGTGTAGTGTCACGTCTAGGCGTGTAGTAATCCAGTCTTCGGCCTTACTCCAGGGAGAAAGATTCAGCTTTGTTACTTTCCAGTCACTCTCTCCCGTAACACAGCACCTTGGCACAGAAAGCAGAGCGACAAAACCCAGAATGAGGACAGTTAAAATTCAACTCAAGCTACAGCCATCCCAACGGTCCTCCCCAGCTCCCGCGGAATATTTACCAAGACCGTTTAAAGCACTTAATTAATTCACTTCAGCTTCGCTGGAGAGGTCTCAGGGTTCCCGAGACTCCATTACATAATATCTTTCACAAAGTCTATTCCCAGCTCGAATGGAAGATGGATTCTCATCCAGTGTGCGGAGGTTCCATGCCTTTGCTTCCCTTTCCCGGAGTTCGATCCGGCGATACCCTCCCGAGGCTGCAGCCATCGCCCCGGCCCCGAGCTTCTGGGGTACCCGCCACTCTTCGAACTCCAATCTGGCCCCGAAGGTGCAGCCGCCTCGCCCTCCTGGCTCCCAGGCCGGCCGCTGCGGCCACGGTGCCAGCGAGCGCCCGGGACACCGCGACTCTCGCTGCTCGCTGGGTGCGCCCCAAGCCCATCCGCAGCGCACCCGCGGCGCCGGGGCCAGAGCCGCAGCTCGGTGGCACGGCCGGCTCGGTGCGCCGGGCTCGGGGAGGAGGAGATCGGGAAGAGGTGGAGGCGTGTGAGGGAGGGAGGAAGGGCCCGGCCGCCCGAGAGGGGGAGGGGGAGGCGGAGGGGGCCGGCCGGGCCGGGGAGGGGGGGCAGCCAATGAGCGGCGCGCGGCGCGTGGGGGTGGGGGGAAGGTCTGGGGGAGGAGGTAGGATGGGGGAGGGCGCAGCCCGAGCGGCTGAGGCTCCAGCCATAAACAAGCGCCCGGAGGAGCGGCGCAGGAGTGAGGCGAGCGGGGCGCGCGGAGCGGACGCCGCGGATCTTGTGCTGCGCCACCGCGCCCACTCGGCAGCTCGGGAGGCGGGGACCGGCCCGGAGGCTGCGCCGCTGCGGGGCCGGCCGACTCGGAGGAGGAGAGGGAGGAGGCGCCGCCGGCCCGGGCTGGAGCCGAGCGCAGCAGCCACCGCCGCCGCCGCGCCAGAAGTTTGGGTTGAACCGGAGCTGCCGGGAGGAAACTTTTTTCTTTTTTCCCCCTCCCTCCCGGGAGGAGGAGGAGGAGGAGGAGGGGAAGCTGCCGCCGGCGCCAAGGCTCGTGGGCTCGGGGTCGGCGCGGCCCGCAGAAGGGGCGGGGGCCTCGCCCCGCGAGGGGAGGCGCGCCCCGGGGGCCCCGAGAGGGGCGGTGAGGACCGCGGGCTGCTGGTGCGGCGGCGGCGGCGCGTGTGCCCCGCGCAGGGGAGGGCGCCCGCCCCGCTCCCGGCCCGGCTGCGAGGAGGAGGCGGCGGCGGCGCAGGAGGATGTACTTGGTGGCGGGGGACAGGGGGTTGGCCGGCTGCGGGCACCTCCTGGTCTCGCTGCTGGGGCTGCTGCTGCTGCTGGCGCGCTCCGGCACCCGGGCGCTGGTCTGCCTGCCCTGTGACGAGTCCAAGTGCGAGGAGCCCAGGAACTGCCCGGGGAGCATCGTGCAGGGCGTCTGCGGCTGCTGCTACACGTGCGCCAGCCAGAGGAACGAGAGCTGCGGCGGCACCTTCGGGATTTACGGAACCTGCGACCGGGGGCTGCGTTGTGTCATCCGCCCCCCGCTCAATGGCGACTCCCTCACCGAGTACGAAGCGGGCGTTTGCGAAGGTACGGCCGCCCGCTGCGGGCCCCCTCCCACC